GGAAAGTGACCTCTGATCGTCCTCACTGCTCATTATATGCTAATTATAATATTTTAGCATGATAAAAGTGTCTTTTTTTTTTTTTTTTTTTTTTTTTTTTTTTGCACCATGACAGTTTACAAATGCCATGGTAATGTCCAGAAGTTACCCTATATGGTCTAAAAGAGGGGGAAGAACCTTCAGTTCCAGGAACTGCCCACCCCTTTCCTGGAAAACTCCTGAATAATCCACCCCTTGTTTGGCATATAGTCAGGAAGTAACTACAATCAGTTGAGCAGCCCACGCTGGTGCTCTGCCTATGGAGTAGCCCTTCTTTATTCCTTTGCTTTCTTAATAAACTTGCTTTCACTTTACTCTATGGAATCGCCTGGAATTTTTGCCCAAGGTCCAAGAACTCTCTCTTGGGGTCTGGATCGGGACCCCTTTCTGGTATCAGTAACACCTTTCTGGTTAATATTCTCAGCCATGTGTGCGCAAGTCCCTCTAAGGCCAGAAGCACGGAGAATGGCTCAGGGTTTGGGGCTTCATCGCCCCTGCGGTCCCCGAACCCTTTCCCCCGACCCCCCGGAGGCCTCGGGGCTGTGCCGAGGGACAGGGGCTCCGGATGCCAGATGCTCTCCATCCTCACCTTCCTATGGAAGCTTGGAAAAGTCAGGTCTCTGAGGCCACTGAAGCTAAAAATTGGGACTTCGGTTTGGGGCGGCAAGCGGGGAGTCAGCCTACGCGGGGTGGCGGGTGCGGAGGGAACGGGGACTCGGCGGCCGGCAGCCTGGGGCGGCACTACGGCGACAGATCGGGACTCGTTCCCTTAAGCGCGAGGTGGGGGCTTAGCCTCTGGTAGGGCGGGTGGGGATTCGGCCGCCGGCGGCGTAGACCATCACTTAGTCTTGGAGCGGAAGGCCGGGTTAGACCTAGGATAAAAAATGCTGAATTCCTTTTCTGGGGGGAAAACTGCGGGATCCGCCTCTGGAGGAAACAGCGGGGCTGAGCCCCTCGGGGAGAGGCGGGGACTAAGCCTCAGGAGCGGGAAGCCGGGAAGCGGGGATTCCATTCGACTCCGGAGAGGGGGACTCCGCTTTCGAATGGAGAGCCGGGACCTTGGCGTCTGGGCCCCGCGGAAGATCGGGAGCCAGCGGGCGCGGTGGCTCACGCCTGTGATCCCAGCACTTTGGGAGGGGGAGTTCGAGACCAGCCTGGGTGACACAGCGAGACTCTCGCTCAAAATAAAAATAGTAAGAGGGAAGGGCCAAGGCAGGGAGGGCGGCCTGAATCTCACACTGCCTGTTTCATCCTCAGGTCCACCTTCTCCAATCCCTGCCTGCTGGGAGAGGACGATCTCTTGAGAAAGGAAAGACTTCTGTGCTCCCGAGAACTTCCTATCAGGTAGGTACCACTTACCTTTCACATTCCCATAGCAGCAATAGCAAATTGCTTCTTCATCCCACAGGTCCTGGCTGCAGGGAAACAAGCTGGGCTTTTTATAATTAAGGTTGGAAGAAGTCACCACAGGCAGCAGAACTCCATCTTGAGATGAAATAACATCTACCTGGACCTCTGGCAGAATTTCAAGGCACACACTGGGCTGACTCTGGCGCCATGATGTTGCCTTATCCTTCAGCACTGGGAGATCAATACTGGGAAGAGATTTTGCTTCCAAAGAATGGGGAAAATGTAGAGACTATGAAGAAATTGACCCAAAATCATAAAGCGAAAGGTGAGAATTGTTGAGGGAGCCGGAGGGATGAATGGTTTCTCATAGCTTCTTTTTCTTTCCCTAGGCTTGCCTTCTAATGATACTGACTGCCCCCAGAAAAAGGAGGGAAAGGCCCAAATAGTGGTGAGTTGGGGTTACATTTTTTTTTTTTCCTGTTGCTATACATTAATTTACTGGTTGTTTGTAGGTACCAGTTACATTCAGGGATGTGACTGTGATCTTCACAGAAGCAGAATGGAAGAGACTGAGTCCAGAGCAGAGGAATCTATACAAAGAAGTGATGCTGGAGAATTACAGGAATCTTCTCTCATTGGGTAAGGCTGTGTTCTTTCCTTTCCTTCATTAACTATATTCCTTGCATTTTTTTTTTTTTTTAAGATGGAGTTTCGCTCTTGTTGCCCAGGCTAGAGTGCAATCGTGCAATCTCGGCTCACCACAACCTTTGCCTCCCGGGTTCAAGCAATTCTCCTGCCACAGCCTCTCGAGTAGTTGGGATTACAGGCATGTGCCACCACACCTGGCTAATTTTGTATTACTCTAACAGAAAACTTTCATTCTTCAGCAGAACCAAAGCCAGAAATCTACACTTGTTCCTCCTGCCTTCTGGCCTTCTCCTGTCAGCAGTTCCTCAGTCAACATGTACTTCAGATCTTCCTGGGCTTATGTGCAGAAAATCACTTCCATCCAGGGAATTCTAGCCCAGGGCATTGGAAACAGCAGGGGCAGCAGTATTCCCATGTAAGCTGTTGGTTTGAAAATGCAGAAGGTCAGGAGAGAGGAGGTGGCTCCAAACCCTGGTCTGCAAGGACAGAGGAGAGAGAAACCTCAAGGGCATTCCCCAGCCCACTCCAAAGACAGTCAGCAAGTCCTAGAAAAGGCAACATGGTGGTAGAAACAGAGCCCAGCTCAGCCCAAAGACCAAACCCTGTGCAGCTAGACAAAGGCTTGAAGGAATTAGAAACCTTGAGATTTGGAGCAATCAACTGTAGAGAGTATGAACCGGACCATAACCTGGAATCAAACTTTATTACAAACCCGAGGACCCTCTTAGGGAAGAAGCCCTACATTTGCAGTGATTGTGGGCGAAGCTTTAAAGATAGATCAACCCTCATCAGACACCATCGTATACACTCGATGGAGAAGCCTTATGTGTGCAGTGAGTGCGGGCGAGGTTTTAGCCAGAAGTCCAACCTCAGCAGACACCAGAGAACACATTCAGAAGAGAAGCCTTATTTGTGCAGGGAGTGTGGGCAAAGCTTTAGAAGTAAGTCCATCCTCAATAGACATCAGTGGACTCACTCAGAGGAGAAGCCCTATGTTTGCAGCGAGTGTGGGCGAGGCTTTAGCGAGAAGTCATCCTTCATCAGACACCAGAGGACACACTCCGGTGAGAAACCCTATGTGTGCCTGGAGTGTGGACGAAGCTTTTGTGATAAGTCAACCCTCAGAAAACACCAGAGGATACACTCAGGGGAGAAGCCTTATGTTTGCAGGGAGTGTGGGCGAGGCTTTAGCCAGAACTCAGATCTCATCAAACACCAGAGGACACACTTGGATGAGAAGCCTTATGTTTGCAGGGAGTGTGGGCGAGGCTTTTGTGACAAGTCAACCCTCATCATACACGAGCGGACGCACTCTGGAGAGAAGCCTTATGTGTGTGGTGAGTGTGGCCGAGGCTTTAGTCGGAAATCACTCCTCCTTGTCCACCAGAGGACACACTCAGGGGAGAAGCATTATGTCTGCAGGGAGTGTAGGCGAGGTTTTAGCCAGAAGTCAAATCTCATCAGACACCAGAGGACGCACTCAAATGAGAAGCCTTATATTTGCAGGGAATGTGGGCGAGGCTTTTGTGACAAGTCAACCCTCATTGTACATGAGAGGACACACTCAGGAGAGAAGCCTTACGTGTGCAGTGAGTGTGGCCGAGGCTTTAGCCGGAAATCACTCCTCCTTGTCCACCAGAGGACACACTCAGGGGAGAAGCATTATGTTTGTAGGGAGTGTGGGCGAGGCTTTAGTCATAAGTCAAATCTCATCAGACACCAGAGGACACACTGACGGGAGAAACCTGTGTATGCAGGGGTCATGAACAAGACCTGAGTGACCAGTCAAGCCTCATGTTACCCCAGAGAGACACATGGGGAGTAGACCCTGTGTACACAGATTGTGAGTGAAGTTCCAGAGATGTGTCAGCCCTTATCAGGCATGGGAGGGACACGTTCAGGAGAGGAGCCTTATGAGTATAGAGTACGGGCAACTGTAGCCATCAGTCAGCCTTGAGCATGCACAAAAGGACACACTTAGGAGAGAAGTTTATGTGTAGGGACTGTGGGAAGGCTTTAGCAATAATCAACATTTACCAGACATCCAATGACAGCCTCAGGGGAAAGCACCCTTGTCTGGGGAGTGTTGGGGAGCATCAGTAAAAGAATGGACACTCAGGCACAGAGTGGCCCTCAGGAAGGAGGTCTTTGTTTGTAGGATGTATGGGCAAAGCTTTTGTGATCACACACCACAGGGAGAATCTGCATGTGGGGACACTGTGGAGCTCTGCCCAGATGACCTTTTCAGGGGTAACACCCCAGCTGCTTGAGAGAACAGTGTTGCTGCTGGCAGAGATGCATTCCAGAGATGCACTCCGCTCTGGAACTCACTCTCAGCCACAGGGAGCTGCATGCACCACAGGGGCAATGCACCTTTGCAGGGGTACCTTCTGGCCCCAACCCTTGACTCAACGGGGACAACTCCAGAAGGTCATTCCAGATCCAGAGATCCCCATCGAACTGAAGGATCACTGGGTTGCAGACACATTGCAGGTCAGCTTCTTCCTCTGCCCAGTCCTGCCCTCACTCCCCAGTGAATCCTCAATTTTCTGTCTCGTTGTCTGTCCAGATAATTGATTCTAAGACATGTTAGGTATATAAGGAGTGTAGATAAGGCTTCAGCCATGAGTCACCCCGCAGTAAGCCCCAGAGTATATTGAATAGAAATTCTGCATGTGTGGGGAGAATGGACAAGGACTTAGGAAAAAGTCCTCATCAAAGAACAGCTTTTTTGGGACAAGCTTTACATGGGTGGGGAGGGAAAATGTGAAACACATTAGCAATAAGTTAAACCTCATCTTGTACTAAAGGAGGACACACTCAGGGAGAAGACCTCTGTGGGCAGGGCTTGTGGGTGGAGCTTCATCCCGATGTCACTCCTCAACTGACTTAGGAGGACAGTCTTGCTACCCCAAGTCACTACCTCACTCACCTCTGAGGGATTTTCAGGAAATGTCTTGACTCCCCCATGTACTCTGTATGTGAGCGAAGATGGCAGTAACTGTTAAATAAGCATTCTTTTCTACTTCTTGGAATCAGATGAAATAAAAAAGCAGGCTTTATTTAAGTAATCAAAAAATGATCAACTTGTTTTATTTTCATATACCAGTT